GGCTTCCCAGTGCCCTCAAGGTAAAGTCAGTACTATTTGTCCTGGATTATAAGTCCTACCATAGACTGCATCTAGGCTTAGTTCGAACTAGCTCCTCATTCCCTGCCTCCCCTCCCACTACAAATTAACACATAGATTCTTAATGTAGTACTGAAGCTGGCAGGGTCTGGAATCTGATGCTTCACAAAATGTCTGTAGTAAAATGCTTCACATGCCTGTAGTAAATACTCAGAAGCAGGAGTTGCTGTTGCTGCTACTGCTACTGCTACTACTGCTACTACTACTACTACTAGAGCTGGAAACTTTCAGAAGCAGGTTGAACTCAAGTCTCCTGACTGAGTCCAGTTCTTTTTGTTCCCATTGCTTCTTTGCATATAATCAGTACACAATTAATACTGGACAGTGGAATCTTTAATTTCAGTCTCCTTGACTCCTTCTGCATCCTCTTTTGGAGTCCTGTGGCCAGGGGACGGTACAGGGAATTTTAATGACGAGAAGACAGGGCTGGTTTCCCCCTTAGCAGACATATATGTTTGCAGCATCAGAAGTCTAGGGCTGGAAGCTACCTTTGACATCATTTCCTCTGCGAATGCATGTATAATTTCTACAGAACCTATTAGAAAGGATCACCCAGCCTCTGCTTTTGTACAACTTTCCCTTAAAAAACTGCCAATTCCACTGCTGTTTGGCCCAATAGTGAGAACTTTTTCCTGCTGCCTCTTGGTGCTTTTGCCTATGGCCCCTATTCTGCCTGCTGAAGACACTCTTGCCAGCATGGACTTAAACCCCTCCAGCTCTGACAATCCTCTTTCTCTTTTGTTTTACATGAAGGGTCTGGCAGCCAAAGCAATCACTCAAAGTTCAAACCTTATCATTTTTTGCTTTGTTCCTCTTGGCCTTGGTTTTGTACATCAGCTTTGAAAATACCATCCCAGGGTTAATGCTGGGGTTAATTTATAACTAAGAGTGCTCTAGTTTTGCAATACAGGACATGCTATAAAAATGGAAAGATGTTGCTTTCTGAGAGATGCAGGTGGATTCTTGGGCATTTGCTGTAAGTACTTTTTTTCTCTTTGGAAACTTTGACCTCAGTGGTTGTCTCACTTCATCTCTTATAGATTAACTTCCTTCCAAAATGTCACCATTCCTGTATCTGGTTCTCTTGGTACTTGGGCTTCATGCTACAATCCACTGTGCATCACCTGAAGGCAAAGTAACAGCCTGCCATTCATCCCAACCAAATGCCACTCTCTACAAGATGTCATCCATTAATGCTGACTTTGCATTCAATCTGTACCGGAGGTTCACTGTGGAGACCCCAGATAAGAACATCTTCTTTTCCCCTGTGAGCATTTCTGCAGCTTTGGTTATGCTTTCCTTTGGGGCCTGCTGCAGCACCCAAACTGAGATTGTGGAGACCTTGGGGTTCAACCTCACAGACACTCCAATGGTAGAGATCCAGCATGGCTTCCAGCATCTGATCTGTTCACTGAATTTTCCAAAGAAGGAACTGGAATTGCAGATAGGAAATGCCCTCTTCATTGGCAAGCATCTGAAACCACTGGCAAAGTTCTTGAATGATGTCAAGACCCTCTATGAGACTGAAGTCTTTTCTACCGACTTCTCCAACATTTCTGCAGCCAAGCAGGAGATTAACAGTCATGTGGAGATGCAAACCAAAGGGAAAGTTGTGGGTCTAATTCAAGACCTCAAGCCAAACACCATCATGGTCTTAGTGAACTATATTCACTTTAAAGGTAAGACTTTCAGATGTCAATTTTCAGTCTAGAATAAACACCTCTCTTTTCTTTGTATTTTAAGCCCAGTGGGCAAATCCTTTTGATCCATCCAAGACAGAAGACAGTTCCAGCTTCTTAATAGACAAGACCACCACTGTTCAAGTGCCCATGATGCACCAGATGGAACAATACTATCACCTAGTGGATATGGAATTGAACTGCACAGTTCTGCAAATGGACTACAGCAAGAATGCTCTGGCACTCTTTGTTCTTCCCAAGGAGGGACAGATGGAGTCAGTGGAAGCTGCCATGTCATCTAAAACACTGAAGAAGTGGAACCGCTTACTACAGAAGGGGTAAATGCCTTAGAGGATGTGTGGGTGGAAGGTTGCCATGTGTTCCCTTCCTCTTTTCCCACAGATGGGTTGACTTGTTTGTTCCAAAGTTTTCCATTTCTGCCACATATGACCTTGGAGCCACACTTTTGAAGATGGGCATTCAGCATGCCTATTCTGAAAATGCTGATTTTTCTGGACTCACAGAGGACAATGGTCTGAAACTTTCCAATGTAAGTTGATAAACTAGAGTTCTTAAATGTATAGAGACCCGCAGGATTTGTTCTCCCCACACAGGCTGCCCATAAGGCTGTGCTGCACATTGGTGAAAAGGGAACTGAAGCTGCAGCTGTCCCTGAAGTTGAACTTTCGGATCAGCCTGAAAACACTTTCCTACACCCTATTATCCAAATTGATAGATCTTTCATGTTGTTGATTTTGGAGAGAAGCACAAGGAGTATTCTCTTTCTAGGGAAAGTTGTGAACCCAACGGAAGCGTAGTTGGGAAAAAGGCCATTGGCTAATTGCACGTGTGTATTGCAATGGGAAATAAATAAATAATATAGCCTGGTGTGATTGATGTGAGCTTGGACTTGCATTCCCTTATGATGGGATGAAGATTGAACCCTGGCTGAACTTTGTTGGCTGTGGAAGAGGCCAATCCTATGGCAGAGCATTCAGAATGTCAATGAGTAATTCATTATTATCCAAAGCATAGGAAGGCTCTATGTTTGTATATTTCTCTTTGTCAGAATACCCCTCAACTCATTTGCTCTAATAAATTTGACTGGGTTGAAAAATTTTCCCTTTTCTGTCTTCTGGGGAATAGCTAAAAAGCAGGTCAGGTCTTCGTATCCCAGTACTCCAATAAGATCAATGGACATAAAACAATGCAGATGCATTGTCTTATATGTGAACTTCTCAACCCCCTTCCCACTGTCCCATTAGTAGGATTCTCTGAGTTCTTGCCAGATCTGACACTGGTAGGTTGAATAAAGGAACTCCCACTATGGGGATGAGTTACAGACTGAGACAACTGAACAAGTTACTGAACAAGCATGGGACAATACAGCAAGAGATAAACTTGCCTGTCCAACCCCACCTTCCCCCCAAGAAAACATACTTCCACCTTGCCAATGTATAAGCTGGGAGTGGAGAAAGAAAGTAATTCATTCATGTCATATCTCATAGACCCTCTTTTTCTGTATCCCAATCAGACTCCTTTCCATATATAGCACCCCTGTCCCACTTGTTTAAGTAGGAATCTCCTTTTTGGCTCTAATTTCACTGAATATTGGTACTTTTGTATCCCCAGATCCTTCAACAACCTTCCCTCTACCTGTACATGCCAACTCATTACCACCTACCAAACTAGATTTTATTTCAGACACTATGTATTTAAAGCTTGAGTATAAATGGCACAGTGAGTGGTAATGATGTAGTATCTGAAATTCTAGCCCTGAGGTAAAACACTTCAGTGACAGGAAAATAGTAAAAAAAATGCATAAGTACTGTTGCAGATGTTGTACTTCCATATTGAAATAAATATTTATGTTTAGAAAAGCATGTGTATTACAAACATTCTAATTTTTTCTGAT